TCTACACACATACACTCACACACCTACACTCATACACACATACACTCACACACACATCTACACATGTACACTCACACACCTACACACATACACATCTACACACACTCACACACACATCGACACACACACATCTACACACATATCTACACACATACACACATCTACACACATACACACACACACAGCTACACACACATCTACACATACACACACATCTACACACATACTCACACAACTACACACACATCCACACACATACATACACTCACACACAACTACACACACCTACACATACACACATCTACACACACACATCTACACACATACACACAAACCTACACACATACACACATCTACACACAGACACATCTGCACACATACACACGCATCTACCCAATACACACAGACACACTACACACATACACACACATCTACACACACACACATCTGCACACATACACACATCACACACTCACACACATCTGCACACATACACACACATCTACACACATACACACAAACCTACACACATACACACATCTACACACAGACACATCTGCACACATACACACGCATCTACACAATACACACAGACACATCTACACACATACACACACATCTACACACATACACACATCTGCACACATACACACATCTACACACATACACTCACACACATCTGCACACATACACACACATCTACACACATACACACACACCTGCACACATACACACATCTACACACATACACACACATATCTGCACACATACACACACACAGGCACCCATGTGCACACACCACACCCTCTTGTACACATATACATACACAGCTGTGCACTCACATGCACACAGGCTCATGCACATACTTCTCTCTCACACACAGTGCTCACTCTACCCAAGGTCCCAGCTCCGTGCACACGCACCCTGATGCCTGTGTGACGCTGCTCCTGCCCCTTCTCCCCCAGGCCGTGTCCTCCTCATTTGGATCTCCCCTCCAGCGGGGCCTCCTCGGAGGAGCCAAGGGATGAAGGTGCTGAGGGCCTGGCTCCTGTGCCTGCTGATGCTGGGCCTGGCCCTGCGGGGAGCTGCAAGTCGTACCCATCGGCACTCCATGGAGATCCGCAGTGAGTGCCTGGACCCCTGTCAGCCTCCCTTACCCATGGTCTGCTCCAGCTCTTTCCTTTCCAGCCCCTGACATCAATCCTGCCTGGTACGCCAGTCGCGGGATCAGGCCTGTGGGCCGCTTCGGTCGGAGGAGGGCAACCCTGGGGGACGTCCCCAAGCCTGGCCTGCGACCCCGGCTGACCTGCTTCCCCCTGGAAGGCGGTGCTATGTCGTCCCAGGATGGCTGACAGCCAGCTTGTCAAGAAACTCACTCTGGAGC